AGCCTTCCGAGTAGCTGCTGGGATTACAGGTACCCGCCACCACACCCGGCTAATTTTTGTATTTTTAGTAGAGACGGGGTTTCACCATCTTGGCCAGGCTGGTATTAAACTCCTGACCTCGTGATCCACCCGCCTCGGCCTCCCAAAGTGCTGGGATTACAGGCGTGAGACACCGCACCCGGCCGAGGTCCTGTATTAAATGGATCCTTGCCAGCTCCTACAACATAAGGCATTAAATGTTCCCACAACTTGCTCCCCGCCGGCTGGCAGCGAACAGGGCTAAAGCCTCGACTTCCTCAGAGGTGAAAAGGTAAGCAAACATTCCGACCTCCCCTAGCCTTGCTCTCGGATTGGTGCTGGGCCCGGCTCCCACCGCCTATCCCGACCACATCCGTCATCTGGACTGCTAATACACTCATTAGCATAAAGATTCCTCCGAAGACCTGGCGCACGGGGCTGAACCGGAGTCTGTCCCTTTAAGGAAGAGGGACAGCCACTCTGTCCCTAAGGGCACTAGGCACTGCATTTCCTCCACACGGGCCACGCTGTAAACTAGACAGGTTCCGTGTTAATCCACTCTCCCTCCTCAACCCCGACAGGGGGATCCCTGGAGTGAACAACGCGCGGGGTCCCGGGGGACTGCGGAAAGGTTTGGCCTCTGCGCGTAGCAGGCTCCGCCAGGCAACCTCTCGCCCGAGGCGGCGGCGAGCTGCAAGCTAGGTGGAGCCGGCTGCGCGGCGGGACCCCAGCGCCCTGGGGCAAGACCCTGGTGCTGGCGCCAGGGCAGCCGCGGGAGGTGGCGTGTGCAGGAGCGGAGAGGTGCGCCCACCCCGGCCCCGGGCGCGAGGGGGGCGGGGCTTGGGCCGCGGCCCGGGGCCAGGCTCGCGGGGATGGGCGGTGCTGGGTCTGCGGGAGCGGGCGGGGGGCGGGGCGCGCGAGCGGGCTCCGGGGGGGCGGGGCGGCGGCGCGGGGCGGGCTCTGGCGGCCTGAGTGTCACACACGCGGCGGCTCGGGAGGCGGCGGCAGTGGCAGCGACAGGCGCCGCCGGGACGGGCACGGGCGCGCGGGCTCCGGCGGGCGCCGGCTGCCTTCCTCCGTCGCTCGCTGTCTCTCCCGGCCGCATTCTCCTCCGCTGCGGGGCCGAGCTCTCCCCAGCGCTCGCAGGAAGGAAGAAGGGAGCCGAGGACGCCGAGAAGTTCCCGCGGCAGCCGCGGATCCCGGCCAAGGCGGAGGCTGCGGCTCCGACGGGGCAGGAGCGCGATCCACGGCGAGGGGCGTACGGCCAAAGGGTCCGCGGCGTGGAGCGCTCGGACCTTCCGCTCTCCCCCGGGCGTGGGCCGGGACCCCATGAGACGCGCCCACGAGGGGCGCGAGATTCCTAGCTTGGGCGGCGCTAGGCGGAGGGAGGTGTTGCAGCCGCCGGAGCCAGAGAGCTGCCGGCAGGAGGCGGCGGCGGCAAGAACTTGAACTTGGCGTCGGGAGCGGGCGCCCCGGACGCCCCCCGCCGGGGCCGGGGCGCCGAGGGACCTGCGCCGCAGCGCTGCCCCCCGAATGGCCGCGGCGGCGGACCGGGCTCCCGCGCCGCGGCCCTAGGCGGCCTCTCGCCATGGCCAAGTGGCTAAACAAGTACTTCAGCTTGGGCAACAGCAAGACCAAGAGCCCCCCGCAGCCGCCGCGGCCAGACTACCGCGAGCAGCGGCGCCGAGGCGAGCGGCCTTCGCAGCCCCCCCAGGCCGTGCCGCAGGCCTCCTCCGCCGCCTCGGCGTCCTGCGGTCCGGCCACCGCCTCCTGCTTCTCAGCCTCTTCGGGCTCGCTGCCCGACGACAGCGGCAGCACCAGCGACCTCATCCGCGCCTACCGCGCGCAGAAGGAGCGAGACTTCGAGGACCCCTACAACGGGCCTGGCTCGTCGCTGCGCAAACTGCGCGCCATGTGCCGCCTGGACTACTGCGGCGGCAGCGGGGAGCCAGGCGGGGTCCAGCGCGCCTTCTCGGCCTCGTCCGCGTCGGGCGCCGCGGGCTGTTGCTGCGCCTCCTCGGGCGCGGGGGCCGCCGCGTCCTCGTCCTCGTCCTCCGGCTCTCCGCATCTCTACCGCAGCAGCAGCGAGCGGCGGCCCGCCACGCCGGCCGAGGTGCGCTACATCTCCCCCAAGCACCGCCTCATCAAAGTGGAGAGCGCCGCGGGCGGTGGGGCCGGGGACCCCCTGGGGGGCGCCTGCGCGGGCGGCCGCACCTGGAGCCCGACGGCCTGCGGAGGCAAGAAACTGCTCAACAAGTGCGCCGCCTCAGCCGCGGAGGAGAGCGGGGCCGGCAAGAAGGACAAGGTAAGGTGCCCCTTGGCCTCTTCCCGAGGTTCTGGACTCACACCTGCCATCTTCCTCCCTGCAGGTGACCATAGCCGATGACTACTCAGATCCCTTTGATGCCAAGAATGATCTCAAGAGCAAAGCAGGAAAGGGGGAGAGTGCTGGCTACATGGAGCCCTATGAGGCACAGAGGATCATGACAGGTAAGTGGAGCTGAAGCGCAGGGGCTCACAGCTTCATCTCTGCTTCCTTCCTTTTTGCCTGCAGAATTTCAGAGGCAGGAAAGTGTCCGGTCCCAGCATAAAGGTATCCAGTTATATGACACCCCTTACGAACCTGAAGGCCAAAGTGTTGACTCAGACTCGGAGAGCACAGTCAGCCCCCGACTGCGGGAGAGCAAGCTGCCCCAGGATGACGACAGGCCCGCCGATGAGTACGACCAGCCTTGGGAGTGGAACCGGGTCACCATCCCAGCCCTGGCAGGTAAGGAGCCCTGACCCTGCTCAGGAGGCAGCGCTAACCCTGCACTTTCTCTCTCTCCCCACAGCACAGTTTAATGGCAACGAGAAGCGGCAGTCATCCCCCTCACCTTCGCGGGACCGGCGGCGCCAGCTTCGTGCCCCTGGAGGGGGCTTTAAGCCTATCAAACATGGGAGCCCTGAGTTCTGCGGGATCCTAGGAGAAAGGGTGGATCCTGCCGTCCCCCTGGAGAAGCAAATGTAAGTTCTTGGGAGCAAAGCCCAACCTCACCTGGGCTCTGACCACTCTCTGCCCTCTCCACAGATGGTATCACGGAGCCATCAGCAGAGGAGACGCCGAGAACCTGCTGCGACTCTGCAAGGAGTGTAGCTACCTTGTCCGGAACAGCCAGACCAGCAAGCATGACTACTCCCTCTCCCTGAGGTGAGTGCCGCCCCGAGCACCCCCAGCCCTCCGTAGTTCTGATAACTCTGTGTTTTGTTCACAGGAGCAACCAGGGTTTTATGCACATGAAACTGGCCAAAACCAAAGAGAAATACGTTCTGGGTCAGAACAGCCCTCCGTTCGACAGTGTCCCGGAAGTCATCCACTACTACACCACCAGAAAGCTACCCATCAAAGGGGCTGAGCACTTGTCCCTCCTCTATCCCGTGGCTGTGAGGACCCTGTGAGCGGACCAGACCTGCCCTGCTCTGTGACAGAGCCTGAGACTTGGAGGTGCCAGAGGCCCCCCACCAACCAGCCCAGCCACTGTTGCTGGCTGTGTCGTTTGTGTTGTGTGTATGGTACTAGCACACCACTGCATGTCTCTAGAATGCTGTTGCCACTTACGGGGGCTGGAGAAGGCCTGGATAAAGACAGAAGGGCGGCAACACACCACCCCAGCCCCCACCCCCACCCTCTCCTTGAGTTTCTGTGAATTAAAATATTTGCAAATCCAAAGAGATGCCTTCCAGGATGAACAAAGGCAGACCAGCTCCGAGGGGCGGGGTAGGGTGGGGCGGGAGCTCCCTGGCTGACATCTCTTTGTTCTCCAGCTGTCTCAAATTCACACCTCTGTACAGGGCAAAGTTTTCCCACAGGAGCCCCCCTACTGATGCTGGGAGCCAAATGCTGGTGCTTTGAGAGTCCCGGAGGCCCCGGGGTTCCCGCCCCGCTGGTGTGTATATGTGTGTCTGTGTGAGTGTGTGTGTGAGTACAGATGTGAGAAGGTGGTCACACACAGATGGGTAAGCCCACTGATCTACTTGTAGTCACTCAGTGTAATCATTAGGCTATCTTCAAGGAATCATTGTGCAGTCAAAAAGAGGATTCAATTATTTATGAATAGGGTGTGTAAATAAAATAGTCATTTAATATATAGCCTTATCCTTTTTTGATATACTGCAGAGGGTCTCTGAGGGGGCAGTTCTGGTTTCACTCCCAGAGCAAGGCGTGTCTCCTCTGGGCTTGCTGCTGTGGCAGGCCCCAGGGAGGGGAGGGAGGCCGAGGCCTCAGCTCCAGCCCTCAGCAGCTCTGGACACAAGAGCCGTCTGCTCTGACAACTGGGCTGAGGCAGTCGGTAGCACTCTGGGAGTCAACCCAGAGCTCAGAGTTCAGGCTTCAGCAGTGGACATAGTCAGGAGCCTCCAGTGTTGACCAAAAAACCAGTCTTTCCCTCCTGCAGTGGGACGTCTGTGTTGACACCCCCCCAACCCCTGGACACAGCACCCAGCTGGCTACAAAGGGCTCTCTCCCCACTATCTGTTAGCACCACCTGGGAGGTATTTGGCATGTAGGGAAAGGGAGACAGAGAAGGAACGTCATTTGCCCAAAGCCACACAGCTCACCAGCAGCAGAGCGGTTCTGCAGCCAATGCTCTTTCGTTGGTTCTGCATGGCCTTGCTGTCACCCTGCCCATGGAGGAGGGAGAATCCTGACCTCCCAGGGACATAGAGCCCTCAGTGGTCCACACTGCTTCCACACACAAGAACACCTACACACACACACACACACACACACACAGCCCTCAGTGGTCCACACTGCTTCCACACACAAGAACACCTACACACACACACACACACACACACAGCCCTCAGTGGTCCACACTGCTTCCACACACAAGAACACCTACACACGCACACGCACACGCGACCTCTCTCTTGCTTGCCATAGCAGGGTCCTCCCACACAGGCCAGGCAGCCCCGATGAGGCTAAGAGTTTCTCAGCTCTCCTGCTTTTTCCACCCACCCAGTAGCATGAAGATGTGGCTGCCCTCTCCTGAATGAGATACAAGGGTTCCAGAGCCTTCGCCAGGCACCAGCTGGTCTGAATGAACTAGAAGTTTGACGACTGTCATCCCTGGCCCACCTGGGCAGAGCACAAGGGGCCGAGTTTGAATGTCATCAGCAGGTTCAGACATCAGCGCTGCTCATGTCTTTAGAGACTGTTTGGAGGTGGTTCCAGCTCACTGTTCACATGCAGAGACACAGGCCCGGAGAAGGAGGACTCGCCAAGGCCACGTGTCGAGCTGGGACTGAGCCCTGCCCCTTTAGGTAGCTGCGTGGACTTCAGCGGTTTGTGCAAAGCCCTGCCCTTGGTGACCCGCCTTTAGTGACCAGTCTGCCTCTTGGGTCTTCCTCCCAGGCCTTGTCTGGCACGTCCACGTGGCCCAGCCCTCATAGAGACCACGCTGGCTGTGGCCTGGGTTTAATCTCTTAAAGAAGCCAATCCTTTCCTTGCCTGTTTGGCATTTCCTAAAACATCCCTCAATGAGGGAGGAAGGCAGGGACACCCTGGAACGATTCGTGCTTTCCTTTGGGGGAGTGGGAAGGTAGGTGGGAAATGACAAGATGAGTGAGGAGTTGGCACTTGGCCAAACAGAGGAGCCTGGACCCCAAGGCTTATTCTCAGAGGAGGCCCAAGAGAGGCTGAGGAAGAGGGGGAACAACCCTCCGGCGGGGGAGGAGGGTGAGACCTCACACTGGCAAGTTCAGGTCCAGCCACTTCCTGAGGCTGCTGGGTGGGGCCGCACCTCACGGTCCTTCCCTGTAGACCATCTTCCCGGGCACATTGCTCCTCAGAAAAGGCTCTGGGAGGGTCTCAGTGGAAGCTGGCAGCTGTGCCCTCTGGCCCTGACTTGGCCTCTTAGGGTATTCCTGGGACCCTCCCTCTGTCCCTGGCCTTCGTCTTCCTGAAGTTTCCCTGGGAGGCCCAACCTCCTGCCCCTCTCAGGGACAGAGGCCAGCAGAGGAGCCAGCTTACAGGATGGGAGCTGCTGAAAAGAATTTTTTTCCCTTAATTTTATGAACCTCTCCCTCTTCTTCCTCTAATTGTGACCGTTTCCTGTGTCAGCCTGTATTCATGTTTTCTTGGACATCTAACAATTGAAACAGCTTTTCCCTTTCAGAAACACTCACATTCAGGTTACTGGCTTTGGTTTGGTTTTTGTTTTGGGTTTGTTTTTTTTTTTTTTCATCTGCTGCCAATTAATTGGGGAAAAAATTGAGCTGGATTTCTTTGAGAGAAAAGAAAAGCTCCTGCCACACAACGTCGCGCCCTCGGCATTTTGTCTGAGAACCTCCAGCACTAGCGGCTGTTTCTGTGTCTCCCTTCTTTGCTGGCTTTATTATTGACCATAATGCCTGCCCACTTGAGCAACTCTGTCCTTGAGCGCTGAGGAGTCAAGGGCCCTTCTGGCAGCCCCCCAAACAGGATGGCGCCCACAGAAAGAAAGGAGGCTTTGTAGGGGAAGAGGGCCCCACCGCCTGCCAGTCCCGTCCTGAAGTCAGAAGAATGGCCCAGGCTGACACCCTCTCCTGGAGAGAGGCTCACAGCGTAGCTGTTCCCAGGAAAGGGGTGCAAAGACTCCGAGGCTTCAGGAGGCAGGCCCTGTCCTCACAGGGCGGCTGTGGGCCGGGGCCCCTCTGTGGCCTGAGAGTGAGCAGGAGGGAAACCTGAAGCAGCTACCCGCAAGGCGTCCGGTCAACAGGGTGGAGCTGCAGGCTCCCTCTGCCCATTCCCAGAACCAGCGGCCCCCTTTGTAAGATGCTGAACACGAAGTTCCGGTAGCTCCCCAGACGCTGTCTCAGAAGTGGTGATATCATTGACCAAGGGCCTGGCAAGGACCGGCAGCCAGGGTCCCCATTTGCTCTTGCAGCCCTAGGGACTGTGCAGGTAGAAGCCCTGCCAGCAGAGCAGGCTGGCGTTTGGTGTTGGCCCACAGACACCCGTGAAGGGTCATGGCCGAATCAGGCAGCTGTCCAGCCAACTGTCTCTCCACCCTTCCAGAATTGGTGATCAGCGAAGACCAAATTCGGCAAGCCATCCAGAGGGAGTGCAGGGCGCACAGTCTTAGATGTGGGCGCACCTCCCAGAACCCCACGGGGACTTGTTCACAGGCGCGCTTGCAGGAGGGCAAGCCCCTTGGTCCTGGAACACAGGTGCCCCTTGGCCTTTCCACCTCCCTCCTTGGGGCTGTTTGCATCCCTGCCAGGAGCCTTAAACCAGCCACCTACTGCTGAAGTCTCTTGTAACATTCCAAATCTATGTGACACACTGTATAATGATGAATATTTAATGTGAAGCTCTTAATATACTACAAGTGTCTTGTTTACCATTTGTCTTTTTTTTTTCTTTCTTTTTTTT